TTAATTCAGTATAGTTTTTTTAAAAAATCAGATCCCATAATCGTAGATTCCAAAGAACTATCCAGATTCTTTTTAAATTCAGAAATGTTGTGTGTGTGTATATAGACCTTTACCTAAAAATTTTTATTAGAGATTTTTGTTGTATTATTTGTGATAAGAGAGAATGTATTCTTTTTTTTTTTTTTTTTTTTTTCAATTTGAGTCGGAGTCTCACTCTGTCCACCAGGCTAGAGTGCAGTGGTACCATCTCGGCCCACTGCAACCTCCACCTCCCAGGTTTAAGTGATTCTCCTGCCTCAGCCTCCCGAGTAGCTGGGACTACAGGTGTGCGCCACCACGCCCAGCTAATTATTGTATTTTTAGTAGAGAATGGGTTTCACCATCTTGGCCAGGGTGGTCTCGATCTCCTGACCTCGTGATCCGCCCACCTCAGCCTCTCAAAGTGTTGGGATTACAGGCATGTAATCCAAAGTGTTGGGATTCTCACGCCCGGCCGAGAGAATGTATTCTTATAGCAGACCTAGGAAGTCTAAATTTTAAAAAGAATGAGAGGGAGAGGGTGTTGATCCGCCTTCCATTAACATAACTTTTCTTGAGGAGTGTATGCATTTTCTCTAAATATGTAGATAAGCCATCTAGTTTTGCATTGTACTTTGGGTGCATTTTGGTCATCACAAAGACTCAGCCAAACATTCACAAAAGGATGGTATACTGGCCTTTGCTGGAATTCAGCTACTAGCTCATCTGATCCATTAGGGAATGTCTAAGGGTCTAGTTAGTTAATGTAGCACAAAACCTCACTCATTTGTGAGTACTGGCCAAGTGTGTCAACAAAAAAATGTTCTTAATGTCTAAGGTACAAATGGATCCCCAAATAAAAAGTTCTCAGAGGCCAATTTATAGTTTTACCCTACATAAAATAGCAGAGCCTGATTATAATTTCCACATCTTTGAATATGTGCATACTTTTGTACTTTGTGTGAGAAGGTAGGAAAATCAAACAATTCGTGTCTATTTTTTTCAGATGCCCAGACCTGGAGGATCCCCAGGGTCTTCTCATGGTTGCAGCAGGAAGGACACCTCTCTGAGGAAGAGATGGCCAGAACATTTAACTGTGGGGTTGGCGCTGTCCTTGTGGTATCAAAGGAGCAGACAGAGCAGATTCTGAGGGATATCCAGCAGCACAAGGAAGAAGCCTGGGTGATTGGCAGTGTGGTTGCACGAGCTGAAGGTACTTGCTCCTTACTCATTTTTAGATATATATTTACTTATTTATGGATATGTTTGAAATGAAGGTTCCCCACGTGTGAAAGTCAAGAATCTGATTGAAAGCATGCAAATAAATGGGTCAGTGTTGAAGAATGGCTCCCTGACAAATCATTTCTCTTTTGAAAAAAAAAAGGCCAGAGTGGCTGTCTTAATATCTGGAACAGGTGAGATGTGGCTTCCCCTTCACTGTAGAGCTATGAGCTCACTGCTGTTTTTCTCCCTTCTCAGGATCGAACCTGCAAGCACTTATAGACAGTACTCGGGAACCAAATAGCTCTGCACAAATTGATATTGTTATCTCCAACAAAGCCGCAGTAGCTGGGTTAGATAAAGCGGAAAGAGCTGGTATTCCCACTAGAGTAAGTTACTTGGGAAAATATCTTTGCTGTGGAAAAGGGTTGTGCTTATCTTTTTCTATTACAGGTAATTAATCATAAACTGTATAAAAATCGTGTAGAATTTGACAGTGCAATTGACCTAGTCCTTGAAGAGTTCTCCATAGACATAGTCTGTCTTGCAGGATTCATGAGAATTCTTTCTGGCCCCTTTGTCCAAAAGTGGAATGGTAAGCAAAAATTATTTGACATCACATTGGGAATTCTGACCACTATGCTTTTTTTAATTTTTAGGAAAAATGCTCAATATCCACCCATCCTTGCTCCCTTCTTTTAAGGGTTCAAATGCCCATGAGCAAGCCCTGGAAACCGGAGTCACAGTTACTGGGTGCACTGTACACTTTGTAGCTGTGAGTATGTCTTTTTCTACCAACATAATATTGTAATGTTCAAAACTTTTGCTTACTTTTCCAGGAAGATGTGGATGCTGGACAGATTATTTTGCAAGAAGCTGTTCCCGTGAAGAGGGGTGATACTGTCGCAACTCTTTCTGAAAGAGTAAAATTAGCAGAACATAAAATATTTCCTGCAGCCCTTCAGCTGGTGGCCAGTGGAACTGTACAGCTTGGAGAAAATGGCAAGATCTGTTGGGTTAAAGAGGAATGAAGCCTTTTAATTCAGAAATGGGGCCAGTTTAGAAAGAATTATTTGCTGTTTGCATGGTGGTTTTTTATCATGGACTTGGCCCAAAAGAAAAACTGCTAAAAGACAAAAAAGACCTCACCCTTACTTCATCTATTTTTTTAATAAATAGAGACTCACTAAAAACAAGACTAGTTAGTGCAGCATATCTGAGACATACAGTTTTCTTGGTCTTTTTTATGCTCTTTT